TCCTCCATGCGCAGGAGGCGGTGGGGATCCGAGCCTCAGCCCAGAGGCGGGGGCTCCGGGAGGAGGGTGCCCCGCTGCCCTGTCTAGCAGCCTCACCCAGGCCCTTCCGGAGGTGCCTCTGCAGAAAGGGAGTCACGTCCCCCCTGGGCCTCACCTGGCTTGCAGGGATCAGGGAGGGAGGGCGGGGTGGGCTGGGTGCGGTGGGGAAGGAGCAGGGACTCTGGGTCCCACCCTCGGTTGCGTGGTGCAGCCTTTCCCAAACCAGCTGCCCCAGACTCCAGGCCAGACGCCACTGCCAAGGCTGACGAGCCCAGAGCCGCAAGCCTGCCTCGGTTTCTCGGCGGGGGATCCTCAGAGCCAGTGTTAAGCAAAGAGGCTGCGCCAGCGCCCTTCACACCCCTAGAAGGCTAGGGGAGCAAGGCTAGGTGGGGGCGGGCTGGGGCTGGCCCAGAGGGTAGAGCCCGCCCACTTTCCCTCCCTCCTTCCATTCATGCATGCGTTCATTCAGTCATTCATTCCTCAGCAGTCGCTGAGCTCACTCGCCTTAAGTCCTGGAGATCATCGGAGCGCAGCCGGCCAGGGGCCTGGCGCTCTCCCAGCCTTGGGGCCTGGGTCCCCGGACTCCTGCTCGGGGAGGGCCGCAGGACCGGCGCATTGTGCGCGGCGCGGGGAACGGCCCTTGCCTCCCACGGTGCCCTCCCTCGCTGCGCCGGCACCCGCAGCACCCCTGGCCACCTTCCTGCCGGGTACCCCCCACCCCTGCGCTTCCCAGGGCACCTACGGCGCCCAGGTCCGCGTCCAGGCGGACAGGCCGACCTGCCTCTGTCCCGCCTCCGGCCGACGGGCACACGCCTGGGCAGAGCCGAACTTTCCGGAGCCGCCGCGCAGCGCCCCGCCTCCTGTCCCGGGGCGGTCTCGGTCGCCAGAGGAGCCAGGCCGGGGGCGGGGCGGGGACGGGGCGGGGACACGGCTGCCTCCAGCACACCGCGCGCTGGGCGCTCAGAGCCTCGGGCGCGGCGGGAGCGCAGTTAGAGCCGATCTCCCGCGCCCCGAGGTTGCTCCTCTCCGAGGTCTCCCGCGGCCCAAGTTCTCCGCGCCCCGAGGTCTCCGCGCCCCGAGGTCTCCGCGGCCCGAGGTCTCCGCCCGCACCATGCGGCTGGGCAGGTGAGCCGGGGAAGGAGCGGAGGCGCCGCGGTGCCTCACCTGCCTTTCTGGTTGTTTTTTCCAGTCCTGGACTGCTCTTCCTGCTCTTCAGCAGCCTTCGAGCTGGTAAGTTCAGGGGGTGCTTTGCCATGGGGCGCAAACAGATTTTGCACCTTTTGGGCCATTGCAGATACTCAGGAGAAGGAAGTCAGAGCGATGGTAGGCAGCGACGTGGAGCTCAGCTGCGCTTGCCCTGAAGGAAGCCGTTTTGATTTAAATGATGTTTACGTATATTGGCAAACCAGTGAGTCGAAAACCGTGGTGACCTACCACATCCCACAGAACAGCTCCTTGGAAAACGTGGACAGCCGCTACCGGAACCGAGCCCTGATGTCACCGGCCGGCATGCTGCGGGGCGACTTCTCCCTGCGCTTGTTCAACGTCACCCCCCAGGACGAGCAGAAGTTTCACTGCCTGGTGTTGAGCCAATCCCTGGGATTCCAGGAGGTTTTGAGCGTTGAGGTTACACTGCATGTGGCAGGTAGGACCATCGAGGCGGGGAGAGCTAGGTCCCATCTCTCACAATCTGTTTCCCTCCCCTGCAGCAAACTTCAGCGTGCCCGTCGTCAGCGCCCCCCACAGCCCCTCCCAGGATGAGCTCACCTTCACGTGTACATCCATAAACGGCTACCCCAGGCCCAACGTGTACTGGATCAATAAGACGGACAACAGCCTGCTGGACCAGGCTCTGCAGAATGACACCGTCTTCTTGAACATGCGGGGCTTGTATGACGTGGTCAGCGTGCTGAGGATCGCACGGACCCCCAGCGTGAACATTGGCTGCTGCATAGAGAACGTGCTTCTGCAGCAGAACCTGACTGTCGGCAGCCAGACAGGTAAGGTCCCGGCGCCTGCGTGCTGAGCTGTGTTTAAGTCGGGTTATTTTCCTCTTTCTTGTAGGAAATGACATCGGAGAGAGAGACAAGATCACAGAGAATCCAGTCAGTACCGGCGAGAAAAACGCGGCCACGTGGAGCATCCTGGCTGTCCTGTGCCTGCTTGTGGTCGTGGCGGTGGCCATAGGCTGGGTGTGCAGGGACCGATGCCTCCAACACAGCTATGCAGGTAGAGACGGCCCCATATTGTGGATGTTAGTGTGCTGCCCTGACCATTTTGGTTTGTCCTCCAGGTGCCTGGGCTGTGAGTCCGGAGACAGAGCTCACTGGTGAGTTTGCCGTGGGAAGCAGCAGGTTCTGGAGCCACTCCTGCAGCTCTCGTTTGCCCCTCAGTTCCAGGAGCAACATAGATGTGGATTCCTGTCCAATTTGGGAAAAATGTCCACACACGGTCACCCACCTGGCAGGTGCCTCTGGCTGCAAGGGGCGCTGGGCTTCGCAGGCAGGCCAGCCGGGCTCCCCGCCATGGGCCAGGATCCCCTCCGAGCCCTGTTTGCCGCCCAGGAGAAGGGGTTCCCCGGGGACAGTGGGCTCAGGGTGTGCGCAGCCACCATGCTGTGGTGTCACCTGTGGACCCAGGCGAGCTGATGGCCGACCGCAGAAACGCACTTCCAAGGCCAGGTCGGCCCATCCAGATGATGCAGGAACACAGCTTGCTAAAAACACGGCCGGCCTGTTCCCGTCGGAGCCAGTCGAAGTTCCCTGAACAGGCCGCTGTTTCCGAAGCTTTAAACCCTGTGTTTCCACCAAGCTGAGTCCTGAGAAAACCGACGTCTGCCTGCAGAAGGGAAAGGGGTGCTTCATGTTCCTCTCTCTCCTTCATCTCCCTTCCAAGGCCACGTTTGACCGGAGCTCACCGCCCAGAGCGTGGACAGGGCTTCCGTGAGACGCCACCGTGAGAGGCCAGGTGGCAGCTTGAGCATGGACTCCCAGACTGCAGGGGAGCACTTGGGGCAGCCCCCAGAAGGACCACTGCTGGATCCCAGGGAGAACCTGCTGGCGTTGGCTGTGATCCTGGAATGAGGCCCTTTCAAAAGCGTCATCCACACCAAAGGCAAATGTCCCCAAGTGAGTGGGCTCCCCGCTGTCACTGCCAGTCACCCACAGGAAGGGACTGGTGATGGGCTGTCTCTACCCGGAGCGTGCGGGATTCAGCACCAGGCTCTTCCCAGTACCCCAGACCCACTGTGGGTCTTCCCGTGGGATGCGGGATCCTGAGACCGAAGGGTGTTTGGTTTAAAAAGAAGACTGGGCGTCCGCTCTTCCAGGACGGCCTCTGTGCTGCTGGGGTCACGCGAGGCTGTTTGCAGGGGACACGGTCACAGGAGCTCTTCTGCCCTGAACGCTCCCAACCTGCCTCCCGCCCGGAAGCCACAGGACCCACTCATGTGTGTGCCCACAAGTGTAGTTAGCCGTCCACACCGAGGAGCCCCCGGAAGTCCCCACTGGGCTTCAGTGTCCTCTGCCACATTCCCTGGGAGGAACAATGTCCCTCGGCTGTTCCGGTGAAAAGTTGAGCCACCTTTGGAAGACGCACGGGTGGAGTTTGCCAGAAGAAAGGCTGTGCCAGGGCCGTGTTTGGCTACAGGGGCTGCCGGGGCTCTTGGCTCTGCAGCGAGAAAGACACAGCCCAGCAGGGCTGGAGACGCCCATGTCCAGCAGGCGCAGGCCTGGCAACACGGTCCCCAGAGTCCTGAGCAGCAGTTAGGTGCATGGAGAGGGTATCACCTGGTGGCCACAGTCCCCCTTCTCACCTCAGCAATGATCCCCAAAGTGAGAGGTGGCTCCCCCGGCCCCCACCACCCTCAGCAGCCCCACCCCACTCAACCCTGAGGGTCCCCAGGGTCCTGATGAAGACCTCCGACCCCAGCGCCAGGCTCCTCGGAGCCCAACAGTCCCAAGGGGGCAGGAGACGGGGTGGTCCAGTGCTGAGGGGTACAGCCCTGGGCCCTGACCAGCCCCGGCACCTGCCATGCTGGTTCCCGGAATGAATCAGCTGCTGACTGTCTCCAGAAGGGCTGGAAAGGATGCTGCCAGGTGACCCGAGGTGCACTCGCCCCAGGGAGATGGAGTAGACAGCCTGGCCTGGCCCTCGGGACACATTGTCTGCCCCGGGGCTATGGGCAAATGCCCCTCCTTCTTACTTCCCAGAATCCCCTGACATTCCCAGGGTCAGCCAGGACCTGTTACAGCCCTGGTCACTTGGAACTGACAGCTGTGTGAGGCCTGCACTTCTCAGACCCAGACTTAGAACAAAAGGAGGAGTGAGGACTCAAGGCTACAATGAGGTTCCAGTACTTGTTACAAGAAATTGGTTTTCTGCAAAAAAAGTCCCTACCTGAGCCTTTAGGTGAATGTGGGATCCACTCCCGCTTTTAACATGAAAGCATTAGAAGATGTGTGGTGTTTATAAAAGAACAGTTGTCATCACCGGGCATTGATTGGCAGGGACAAGGAGCTGCTTGGGTGTGGAAAGTTGGGGCGTTGGAAAGTGGGCTGTGGTGCCCATTTGCAGTGACTGTGAAGTGACTCCAGGACGGACCTGCGGGGGCACCCAGAGGTCCTAAGCCCCAGGACTGAGGGTCGTGCATCACCACTCGGGTGTCCCGGGAGGTGCCCTGGGCCCGGGGACCTCACAGGCAGGACGGCGACACTAATGCAGGGAGAGGGAGTCTGGCCCCAGCTTTTCCTATCAGAGGCGATTTTCCTTCACCAGGGGATGGGCAGGAAAGAGGCAGGGGCCCCAGAAGCTTCTGTCCCTCATGCCTGAGGGCACGGGGGACACTTGGAGGCTGCTGTCACCACTGTGCGTCCAAGGCCATGCTCTCTGCGGGTCAGTGCCTGAGTCTCGCCTCCCTGCTGGTCCCTGAAGCCCCCTCAGAAGCCCTGCCTGTCACGTCGGCATTTGTGAGACCTACCCTGTAACGCCTGCCCCTCTCAGCCCAACATCAGCTTCCTCTTTCTCCCTTGCTGTAGACAGGCTGGATTCCAGTGTTGGGACAGCCATCTCCAGAAACCTGACTTAAGAGAGTAAGATGCAAATCGTGCCTGTATCCAGTGGCTTTGGTGGGTGCAGGGAGTCTTGGGCACAGCCAGCTCAGCTGTCTGTGGTATGAGCAGGAACAGGTGCCACTCCTGCTCAGGGGACCCTGCCCTACACCAGGCTGTTCCGTCCCCCTGGAGGACATGGGGCCAGGTCTGGAGGCATTTTGGGTTGTCACAGCTGGGGGCTGTTCCTCGGCTTCAGCGGGTGGAAGCCTCAGATGCTGTTCAACATCTTCTGGACACGGGAGGCCCCGACAGAGAGAAGCGTCCACCCGCAAGTCCACAGTCTGAGGTCTCCCCTCAGAGACCCTGCCCTGCACACCCACCTCCAGCCAAAGGTCCTGCCTGCCCCAGGGCTCAGGGGAACCTTGCCGGTCTGTGGAACAGGAGAGGGGACTCTCGCCAGCTGCACCACCCTGCACGTAGTAGGTGTGCGGTAAACATCCACCAGGGAGGCTCCAGTCAAGGCTGGCAGATGGGGCGGTCCATCCCTAGGGCAGGTGACAGAAGGGAAAAGGCTGCCTGCTGGCCCCCGAGCCAGGTAGCACATGCTTGTGCCTCAGTTTCCCCTCCTGTAAAGTGAGGCGCTGGATCCAGGTTCTGTCTACTGGGCTCTGCAGCTTGGACGCTCCTAAGACCAAGCGACCCACCCTGGGGAGGGCAGCTATGGCTTTGGAATAGCTGTCCAGGCCCGGGTGCCTCCAAGACGGCCACCACACCCTGCCTGTGCTGCAGGGGTGCAGGGGTAAGGGGCAAGACTCCAGAGGCCTCCTCTCTGCATCTCCTTGTCTTCAGTGGCCGGAGGTGAGGCCTGAGCTCAGGGGAGGGGCTTCTGCCACGAACCCTATGGCGGGGCACAGCACACTTTTCCCAGGGAGGACCCCTGGGCCCCCTGCATTATCCCCAGCGGAGTGTGGGGTCACCTTCCAAGAGCGACATTGAGAAGCTCCAGCTCTAGGAGTGTGCAGACTCTTAACCAGGCAGGCCCAGGCCCTGGGGCACACAAAGGCGGGGCCTGCTCTCCCCAGCTGCCCCTGCCAATGGGGGCTGGACTGTCCTACCCTCCTCCCTTCTACCTCCCCACTGTCTTCCCTCTCCACTGTCACCACTGCCTCCCTCTTCCACTGTCCTCCATGCACTGCCCTCCCTCCACCTTCCCCCACCCCCACCACTCCCCATGCTGTCCCCAGGCTCCCCCCGCTCTCCCCCCTCCCCACTGTCCCCCTCCCCATGCTGTACCCAGCTCACCCCGCTCTCCCCTCTCCCCACTGTCCCCCCTCCCACTCCCCATGCTGTCCCCAGCTCACCCTACATGGACTTGGCGATGTCCTTCCATGGCTCACCGGTCTGAATTTCCATGATGAGCCGGGCCTGCAGCTTTGCTCCCCTATCCCTGCCCAGGCTGCAGCTGTCCATGCAGGGAGCGAGCTCCAGCACCTGCGGAGTCCTTCCGTGGGGGCCTCTCCGTGCCACAGCAGCCAGGGACCTCAGGTGCCTGTGCATGACACCACCGCCCATCCTCATCCTGAGCCAGCCTCTCAGGATCAGGACTTGGTTTGGCGGCGTTAACCTTAGAGCCTGCAAGGGGCTTCCTCCTGGTGGGTCTGGCCGTAGCCTGGGGAGGCCACAGCTCCAGGCCACTCCAGACCTCCCTTCCTCTGGGCCTTCCATGTGGTGGCAACCACCGCAGCTGTAAGGGAGGGAAAATGGAGCGTTTGTTCTCGGGCTGGGCTGGGGTCTGGGGGAAGCCATGGGCGTGAAGACTGGAGTATTATTTGATGGAGAAGCGGCCACTCCTGGAGACCGGCGGCAAACACAGAAGCACAGCGTGGAAGGTGCTGGTGTCAGCCCACACGGGTGATGGGGTCAGACTCAGGAGTCACACTCAGGAGTCACCAGGCTCAAAGGGCCCAGGCACCGCAAGTCCTGCTCAGCCCCAGACACAATGCATTCCTGTTGCCCTCGCCCTCAGCCAGGCCCCACGCAGGCCAGGGAGCACTGGCAAAGCTTGGCAACCCTCTGGGGGCCAGCCTTCATCCAGGCCGAAGGTGGTCAGTGGCCCACCATGGCCCAGGTAGAAAACTCACGGATTAAGATTTCATGCCCGACTCCAAAGGCAAGAGACTTTATTATTTTATTTTTTTTGAGCCAGAGTATCGCTCTGTCACCTAGGCTGGAGTGCAATCTCTGCTCATTGCAACATCTGCCTCCCGAACTCAAGCAATTCTGCCTCAGCCTCCCAAGTAGCTGGGATTACAGGTGTGCGCCACCATGCCCAGGTAATTGTATTTTTAGTAGAGACAGGGTTTCACCATGTTGGTCAGGCTGGTTTCAAACTCCTGACCTCAAATGATCTGCCCACCTCGACCTCCCAAAGTGCTGGGATTACAGGTGCGAGCCACCGCACCTGGCTACCAGACACTTCAGAGTTACAGGTTAGTTTTTCTTTTTCTTTTATTTTTTTTTTTTTGGCGGAGGTGCAGGGGGAGTTAAACAAACAAACAAAATAAACAGGCCGGGTGCGGTGGCTCATGCCTGTAATCCCAGCACTTTAGGAGGCCTAGGTGGGTGGATCACGAGATCAGGGGTTCAAGACCAGCCTGGCCGAGATGGTAAAACCCCGTCTCCACTAAAAATACAAAAATTGGCCAGGCACGGTGGCTCACACCTGTAATCCCAGTACTTTGGGAGGCTGAGGTGGGCAGATCACCTGAGGTCAGGAGTTCAAGACCAACCTGACCAACATGGAGAAACCCCATCTCTACTAAAAATACAAAATTAGCCAGGTGTGGTGGTGCATGCCTGTAATTCCAGCTACTCGGGAGGCTGAGGCAGGAGAATTGCTTGAACCCAGGAGGCAGAGGTTGCAGTGGGCCAAGATGGCGCCATTGCACTCCAGCCTGGGAACAAGAGCGAAACTCTGACTAAAAAAGAAAGAAAGAAAGAAAAAAATTAGTTGGGCACGGTGGCAGGCGCCTGTAATCCCAGGTACTCAGGAGGCTGAGGCAGGAGAATTGCTTGAACCCGGGAGGCAGAGGTCGCAGTGAGCCGAGATTGCACCACTGCCCTCCAGCCTGGGTGACAGAGCAAGACTCCGTCTCAAAAAAAAAAAAAAAAAAAATTGGATACATTGTAATACCTCAAATACTTGTAAGTGAAGCACCCCAGTTCCCATAGAGCTGCCGCACTCAGAGGCTTCTGTAACCTGCCTGCTCCCAGCATTCTATTTAGGGTCTGGTATGTCCAGAATTTGCAGACACAGCAATTCCTGCAGCAGCAGTGCACCATGTGGAAGGGGCCCCATGACCAGCCCACTGTGAGCTCACACGTGATGACTGAGGCTTCTTCACACAGCAGGGCTCTGGGTGTGATACCCAGGGCACACGCGTTTGCACAGGCACAGGCCACACAAGTTCTCACATGCTCAGCCCCATAAGCCGTGCTGGACAGGCATGGCCATTTACACCCAGGATCCTGCTGAGAACAGCAACCAACTCACCACCCTCGCATCATGATCCTTGCCACACAGGGGCTCTGGTGGCTTTGGTGGCCTGGGCTGTGGCTCTGCTGCCAGCCACCTTGAGTGAAGATCCGGGTTCTCTGGGTGCTACTCAGCTGCTATGTGGGGAGCTGGCCCCTGGGGTGATGAGGGCCCTTCCCAACCCGCCCTCAGCCCTTGGACAGCCAGGATCACCCGGGGCTGTCTGCATACAGACTTCTCAGGGGAGTTCTCAGCTTGGACCCTTATCTCCCCAGAATCCTGGAACCTGCTCCTTCTGCTCTCGTGACTGACTGTGTTCTCTATGCAACTTCCAATAAAACCTCTTCATTTGAAAGGAAAAAAGTCTGCATTATCTGTTTAGGAAGGGAGAGAGT